GACTTAATGGATGCTGTCAGTTACATCAAGGGTGAGTTGCAAGCTATAATGGAAAGATGTTGTAAGTAATATCTTAATATTTGCTATTAATGTTGGAGAAGAATATTTTCTATTCATAAGTGTTCAGATTTTTCATATAACGTATGTTCCATTTTTGTAGATGCTGCTGAAGTTGAGTAAGCACCAGCATGGCACATGTATACATATGTAACTAACCTGCACAATGTGCACATGTACCCTAAAACTTAAAGTATAATAATAAAAGAAAAAAAACTTAAAAAAAAAACAATAACTAATCTGTATTTATATATCAGTGCCCATACTAGTCTCCAAAATTTTCAGCAAAACAGTTCTTCAAAGTAGTAATAGATATCAAGAGCCACAGAACTATTCATACCCTTTTCCCCACTAACCCCAGTCTTAGAAATTTATCCTTTAAAAATAGTTTCATTCTCATAATTGTGAGAAAATTGAAACAGATTAGAAATATCTAACCATACAGGAATTACTACATAAACCATGGTATGTCAGTTTAATGGGATACCATGTTAAAATGCTAGCTGTAAAGATTATATGGCAACTTGGAAACATGTTTATGAAGGAATGATTTTAGGTTGGAAAAGCAAAATACAGAAGTGTACATGTATTAGATTTCCACATTGTAAAAGTAAAGCCTTATTGCCAAGACCAAAATGGAATATCAAAAACTAAAAATGGTTCCTGTGTTAGAGTGATGGAATTCTATCTTTCCCCTGTTACATTAATCTGTAATGTTGTTACATAAAACTAAGTCCCTATATGTACTTTAATGTGCTGTGGATTTTGCAACAACCCACCAGTCAATTCCTAACCCCTGGTTACTTTCTTCTTTGTAGCCACTTTCTGATTCTTTCAATCAGAATTAAAGATTTTTGTTTCTGATTCTCCTATTCTGGATGATAATGTATATAAGCACAGATAGTGTTCTTTGTCCTTTGCAAATAATTCTGTAATATTTTTGCAATTCATTTCTCACCCTTTCTAAGGAGAGGTGATTGATGTCCAGAACTTAGACAATTTCTAGCAAGCGAAGGGATTGAGCTCACAGAAGAAGAAATGAAGGAGTTGATGCCTCATTTGACATTTAACGGTGAGGTGTATGTTTTATAATTATGTTACCTTTGCCTCTGTATCTAAACCAAAATGTTTTACAGGAAATGGAAAGATTAATGTTAATTCAATAATGGAGGGCCTGAAGAAGTTTAAACGTAAGTGAAAATTTATTATACAATATAAAATTATGTAATTTTGATTCTTAATCTTGTCTTTAAGCAAAAGGAATGGTGACTCTGCATAAGTTGAAAACTGCAAATGATATTAAAGGTGAGTGTGAAAGCTGATGTGAAGCCATTGTACTGATTTCTTAATTGTATATTCTGAATTCCAGACAGAGTCACTGGCCACATGGCAGTTTCAGAAATTAAACCAAAACTTAAGCTGAATCCTCTAACAAAAGTACCCATCTCCCACAATAAAAGGTAGGTAATGAATGATTAAGGGTGATAAATGTGTAAATCTAAATATTTTCACATCTTTCCTCAGGGATAGAGACTTACCAGGATCTCTTCAATGCCAATTACAACACAAAGAAAAGAAGCTAAGTGCTTCACAAATGGCAGGTAATGAGAATCATCCTCAAAATTGAAGCATACTGTCCTGAATAACTTAATCCTATCTCCCCAGCTTTCCAAGATGCCTACAACTTCTTCTACAAGGACAAAACTGGCTGTATTGATTTCCATGGACTGATGTGCACTGTAGCTAAGCTGGGAATGAATCTGACCAAGCATGATGTCTATAATGAATTGAAATGTGCTGATATTGATCGTGAGTCCTTTGGCTTCTCATTGTTTTTCTCATCCTTGTCCTGAGTCTCAGATTTTTGTTGCAGGAGATGGGAAGGTGAACTTCTCAGACTTTATCAAGGTTCTAACAGATAAGAATCTCTTCCTCAAGGCAGTGGGTGAGTAGAGATGTTATGAACAGAAGGCAGTTTTAAAAATCTATCTTTTGTTTTCCCTCCATAGTTCCAGAAAAGGAGACCTGTTTAGATTTGGCTGGCAACCCAGGAATCCTATTGTTTGAAATCCTATCAAGGCTTCTAGAGACTTCAGCCCTACCCAGAAAGTCTATAATAGAAATAGTAAGGTAAGTGAGAAGGAAAGGAGCAAAAACAGCCTTATCCATTTCTGAATTACTTTTTTTTTTAAAGCTATTTCCAAAGAAAATTCCAGCATACTGGCCCAGGAATGTTGTGGAGTCCCTACACTATGGGCTATGGAAAAAGGACACTTAAGCCAGACATATGCACACCTCCAAGCTCAAGCATGGCTGCCTTTGCTAATGCTGCCCGGATTGCAATAATGAAAGAAAAGGATTTATTTAAATTTCTTGAAGAGCTCAAGAGTAAGAGCCATTTGTTCTCTCTCTACTGTTGTTTGTGATACCATTTTTGTTTTTATCTTTTTAGGATGCAATTCCGGTTCAGATAGCCCATATTCAAAAATACCCATCTTTCCATTGTTCCCTAATGTGGATGGGGTGGTGATGGGAAAGCCATTCAAAGACATGCAGAAATTAGAGATGCTAAGAATAAAGGAGCCTTTGCATTTCTTTGAGGATTATTTTTTCCATAAAAGAGACTGGAAAACACAGGTGAGATTTAGATTATGTCACATTAGTTAAATTTACTAACCTTCTTTTTTAAATATGCATAAAGGCAGCAAATATAAAGTCTATGGACCCTGCCTCAGGTTATTCAAATAACATCTTCACCATTGATCAAATGCTCAAGAAAAAGCAGACTTGTACAGTGGCCGATGCAACTGCTATTAAACAACATGTGAGTATTCCTTGTTGAGTTCCTTCCCAGAAAACTACAATAAACTTCTGGTCTCTCACTGCAGGTGAAGAGAGCTACTGATACCTATAATTTAGGAATTGCCCTTGAACACCGAAAAGAGATGCTAAACCTCTGGCAGAAGATCCGAGGGGATTTGATTGGGATGGACTCTAGAAATGAGTCCTTTTATGACACCTTTTCTACTTATACATGGTCCTGGAATGTTTGCCAAGAATTACTTTCTCCTAAGGACTTAAGGTTATATGATGCCTATGTGAATAGAAATTCCTCCCATAACTCCAGATCCTCTTCCTCATCAGATACCAGTGAATGTTACACAGACTCAGGAAGAAAAAGAAAACGGAAAGGTTTAAAGGGATTTCAACAATGAAATTTCTACATTTTCTAAACAGCTCATCACAAACTACTTTTTCATAGTTATCAAAATTATTGTTTCTTGCTTTTGTCTAAGTACATTCTTAGAAGCTGGAAATTTTGACATCTTTTGGATTCTGACCAGTAAAAAAGTTTAAGTCATAAAATGGTTTCCCTTTCCTAAATCTTTTTTTTTTTT